CTATTCATTACAATTTCCTTTTCTTAAAGAGTTTTGATAAATCCAGTGATGGCTTATTACTCTTAGAATGTCTTATTGAATGTGGCGGGACATTTTGTTACTGACTTAAAATTAATGAATATAATATAAAAAATTAACATATCGAGAAAAGGCAAAGCCAAAAATATTAGAGGCCTGAGTCCTCTTGGCTGAAGTTTCTCACCTCAATTACGTAAGTCCTCAGTTAGTTCACTTTTGGAATCATGTCTAATACATTTGACAAGGGAGTAGCCTTGGAGTGTCGCTAAGAAGAAATTGATCAGGAAAAATGAGATGGCAAAGAAGAATGTTTCCAAGAAGAAGTGGGATTTAGGGTGGAGGCTGTAAAAAAATGGGAGCGGTTCCTTTAGGCATTGAACAAACATTTATTTTTTGCCTTCCACATGCCAGGACCTACTGCGTCTCCTCCGGATGGGTGCTCCTCGCCGACAAAGTCTAGATTGTGATTATCTCAAGGACTTGAGTTACCCTCACTTCCGACCTCCTCTCTCACAAACTGGTTCCAGGCGGGGAGACTGAGGATGGGCTGGGGAGGCTGGCAGAGGCGATCCCCACCTCGCGGAGCACAACATCTGCTGTGTTCTGCGGCGAGCGCCTGTCAAGCAGTGGGAGGAAAAAGCGCTTGGAGCCACCAGCCCACTCTTAAGCGAAACTCGCCTGGAAAACACCCCGCCTCCCAGCAGAGTTTCTGCCGGTTTCTTTAGAAGGGTGGTGCGGAAAAGCAACTTTTGGGAACTTGAAGGAGTGGGGTGTGGGGCGAAGTGGAAAGAGCACACAACGCGACCCCACTCAGTCCCCGCTTGGGACTCCCATCCCGGCATCAGGCGTAGTGGGCGGTCCGGGCCAGGGCCAGGGCCAGAGCGGCGGCGGCGAGGCCATGCCGAGGGCCCGTCGGCCGCAGTTCCCCGTCCGGCCTCGCGGGGGCGCCGGCGCTGCCGATCAGGTGACCGAGGGCCCGTCCGGGGCTGCGGGAAGCGGCCTCGTTCTCAGCCGCCGGAGACGCCGCCGCCGCCGCCGCCGCCGCCACACCTAGTGGAGCAGCCGGGGAAGGCGGCTCGTTGGGGGCTGGGGCGGAGAGCGCCGGGGGTGGGGGCGGAAGGGCGGCGGGCGGAAGGCAGGAGGCTGCCGGGGCGCGGGCTGCTGCGGGAGAAGGGGCTCCGAGGAGTCCGCCGCGGCTCGCTCTGTCGCCGGCGCGGGATTGGGGCGCGAGGGCCATGGGCGCGCTCTCCTAAGGCGGAGGTCGCGGGCGGGAGGGGAGGAGGCCCGAGAGAGGCTGCTGCGAAGGCCGCGGGCCCGTGACTGGGCGCGAGGCGGCCGGCGGCGGCGGCGGCACCAGCACCACCATGTCGCGCTCAGTGCTGCAGCCCAGTCAGCAGAAGCTGGCGGAGAAGCTCACCATCCTCAACGACCGGGGCGTCGGCATGCTCACCCGCCTCTACAACATCAAGAAGGTGCGCACGGGCCGGGGAGGCCGCGGCGGAGGTTTTCTCTCTTTTTATTACAATGCTTCCCCAGCAAGGACAAGTTTGGAAGGTTTGCAAAGCTTTTCACCTTCCCTCTGCCCGTTTCACTTTTTTTTATTACTGTTGTTTTATAGGCATGTGGAGACCCCAAGGCAAAACCATCCTATCTTATCGACAAAAACCTGGAATCTGCTGTGAAATTCATAGTCAGAAAATTCCCTGCTGTAGAAACCCGCAACAACAATGTAAGTTATCTAAATTTTTCTATTGCTTAATTATGAGCAATGCATTCTAATTTTGTTTTTACAGCAACAGCTTGCACAACTACAGAAAGAAAAATCAGAGATTCTGAAAAATCTGGCATTATATTACTTCACATTTGTAGATGTTATGGAATTTAAGGTATGTATTTTAATATATAATATTTAACACTTGATAAAAGATTAAAATAAGTATTTCTTTTCAGGACCATGTTTGTGAATTGCTGAATACTATTGACGTTTGCCAAGTCTTCTTTGATATTGTAAGTATCATTTTCAGAAAAATGTCCAATTAAAGTAGTTGAACTTGATTTTTTTTTCTCCTAGACTGTAAACTTTGATTTAACAAAGAACTACTTAGATTTAATTATAACCTATACAACACTAATGATACTGCTGTCTCGAATTGAAGAAAGGAAGGCAATCATTGGATTATACAACTATGCCCATGAAATGACTCATGGAGCAAGGTAGATTTGCATTATAAAAGTCTTTCTAAAATAACTCATTGAAATTTGATATGTCTGTTTTAAGTGACAGAGAATACCCACGCCTTGGCCAGATGATTGTGGATTATGAAAACCCTTTAAAGAAGATGATGGAAGAATTTGTACCCCATAGCAAGGTAAGAGGCAGTTGTTAGGCATATGAGAGAATATTCTTCAGCTTTTTTTTCGTATTTTAATTAGTCTCTTTCAGATGCACTAATTTCTCTTCAAATGGTATATCCTCGAAGGAATCTTTCAGCTGACCAGTGGAGAAATGCCCAGTTATTGAGCCTCATCAGTGCACCTAGTACAATGCTTAATCCAGCACAGTCCGACACTGTATGGTTCTATTTTTCTCTTTTGAATGAAAATTAACTGCAAATGTATATATTCTCTTTTTAAGATGCCTTGTGAATACCTCTCTTTGGATGCAATGGAAAAGTGGATTATCTGTAAGTAAAATGGGTTAGTGTTATGATTACTCTACATTTGTATTTGCTTTCTTTTTATTTAAAGTTGGCTTTATTTTGTGCCATGGGATCCTAAATACTGACGCTACAGCACTGAACCTTTGGAAACTAGCTCTTCAAAGTAGCTCTTGCCTCTCTCTCTTTCGGGATGAAGTTTTCCACATTCACAAAGCTGCAGAAGACTTATTTGTAAACATACGAGGGTATGGCATTTTCATTTATTTTGTCTTTTTTGAAACTAACGTTCTAATTTGTTTTTGCACCTAGCTATAATAAACGTATTAATGACATAAGAGAATGCAAGGAGGCAGCCGTGTCACATGCGTGAGTAGTTTTATTTTATCCGTGGTAGCTTTCAGATAAACTATTATGGTGTCTTTCCCCATAGTGGTTCAATGCACAGAGAAAGACGCAAGTTTTTAAGATCTGCACTGAAGGAATTGGCTACTGTCCTCTCTGATCAACCTGGATTGCTAGGTCCCAAGGTAATTCATTTAATTATTATTTCAATAATTGTATAAGAATAAACACTTACTTTTTTTTAAACAGGCACTTTTTGTTTTTATGGCATTATCCTTTGCCCGTGATGAAATCATCTGGCTACTTCGTCATGCAGATAACATGCCAAAGAAGAGTGCAGACGACTTTATAGATAAGTAAGTTAGCAACATTTAAAAAAATATTTTCTATTTGAATATTTTTCTTGAAATTTTAAAAAAGGCACATTGCTGAATTAATATTTTACATGGAAGAACTTAGAGCACATGTGAGGAAATACGGACCTGTAATGCAGAGGTATTACGTGCAGTACCTTTCTGGCTTTGATGCTGTTGTCCTCAATGAACTCGTGCAGGTAAAAACTATCTCATACTATTTCCCTTTTGTGTTTTTAACGTTACTTTTTGTTTGTTTTTCAGAATCTTTCTGTTTGCCCTGAAGATGAATCAATCATCATGTCCTCTTTTGTTAACACTATGACTTCCCTAAGTGTAAAACAAGGTAATAAGCCTTTTAAATAAAAGCATATTTTCTTGTAATCTTTTTTTTTTTTCTATTACTACAGTTGAAGATGGGGAAGTATTTGATTTCAGAGGAATGAGATTAGATTGGTTTAGGTTACAGGTAAGAATAACCTTTTATTGTCATTCTGTTTTCTGAACTACTTTTTTTTTTTTGTACTTTATAGGCATATACTAGTGTCTCAAAGGCTTCACTTGGCCTTGCAGATCACAGAGAACTTGGAAAGATGATGAATACAATAATTTTTCATACAAAAATGGTAGATTCCTTGGTGGAAATGTTGGTGGAAACATCAGATCTCTCCATATTTTGGTATGTTGTAATTTTCTCTAAATCTGGATTTGAAAAATTGTGATTCTGATTTTTGTTTATATAGTTTTTATAGTCGTGCTTTTGAGAAGATGTTTCAACAGTGTTTGGAGTTACCCTCTCAATCAAGATACTCAATTGCATTTCCACTACTTTGCACTCATTTTATGAGTTGCACGCATGAACTATGTCCAGAAGAGGTAATTATAGTGTACTACTGTGAGTTATATGGCTTGTATTATTATTATTATTCTGCCTTCACAGCGACATCATATTGGAGATCGCAGTCTTTCCTTATGTAATATGTTCCTAGATGAAATGGCCAAACAAGCTCGAAATCTCATCACTGATATTTGCACAGAACAGTGTACCCTTAGTGACCAGGTAATGATTTAAGTGTTTCCAACAGATAGGAATAATGTAAGATTTCATTCTTTTCTAAATTTAGTTGCTACCCAAGCATTGTGCCAAAACTATCAGTCAAGCAGTGAATAAGAAATCAAAAAAGCAGACTGGTAAGAAAGGGGAACCTGAAAGGGAGAAACCAGGTGTTGAGAGCATGAGGAAAAACAGGCTGGTTGTGACCAAGTAAGTATCCACTTATATTATACCTTTTTGCTGAACATTTTAACTGTTTATTAATTTTTTTCAGCCTTGATAAATTGCACACTGCACTTTCTGAGTTATGCTTCTCTATAAATTATGTACCAAACATGGTGGTATGGGAACATACCTTTACCCCACGAGAATATTTGACTTCTCATCTGGAAATACGCTTTACCAAGTAAGAAAGAATATTGACTGTTTTTGTTTGTTGCTTTTCTTATTCTTCTATCCCTTCTTCCCAGGTCAATTGTTGGGATGACTATGTATAATCAAGCCACACAGGAAATTGCAAAACCTTCAGAACTTCTAACAAGTGTAAGAGCATACATGACCGTACTCCAGTCAATAGAAAACTATGTGCAGATTGATATTACAAGAGTATTTAATAATGTGCTTCTTCAACAAACACAACATTTAGACAGTCATGGAGAGCCAACCATTACAAGTCTATACACAAATTGGTAAGGAATGCATTTAGAAATTTGTAGTAGCGTCTTCCGGTTATAAGTTTACGTTTCTCCTTAGGTATTTGGAAACTTTGTTACGACAAGTCAGCAATGGCCATATAGCATATTTTCCTGCAATGAAAGCGTTTGTGAACTTACCTACAGAAAATGAATTAACATTCAATGCAGAGGAATATTCTGACATATCAGGTGAATAGTACTATACCACAGTTTAGAGAATGGGAAGTATAAAATTAAGTATGTTTTCTTTCAGAAATGAGGTCATTATCAGAACTACTAGGCCCATATGGTATGAAGTTTCTAAGTGAAAGCCTTATGTGGCATATTTCATCACAAGTTGCTGAACTTAAGGTAATATAGTCTTTATTAATTTTAGCTTTTAATGCCTGACCTAGGATCTTTCTTTTTTTTTTAGAAACTTGTGGTGGAGAATGTTGATGTGTTAACACAAATGAGGACCAGCTTTGACAAACCAGACCAGATGGCTGCACTGTTTAAAAGATTATCATGTGGGTAACTCATGATACTTTTTATAAACATAATTCTCTTCTCCTTCTGTTTCTTTGAATTTAGCTGTTGACAGTGTCTTGAAGAGGATGACAATAATTGGTGTAATTTTATCCTTCCGATCATTGGCACAAGAAGCACTTAGAGATGTAAGAAACCATTACAAGTATATACTCGGTATAATTCTGTATTCTTATTTGTTATCCTGCCTAGGTCTTATCCTACCACATTCCTTTTCTTGTAAGTTCAATTGAAGATTTTAAGGATCACATTCCAAGGGAAACTGATATGAAGGTAATAATATAATTTATAGTTGGGGTTTACAGTTATTGCTCTGTAATTCTTTTGTTTTTATCAGGTTGCAATGAATGTGTATGAGTTATCATCAGCTGCCGGATTACCTTGTGAGATTGATCCTGCATTGGTCGTAGCTCTTTCTTCACAAAAATCGGGTAAAATGCATTAGTAAATATTTAATACTCTTCCTTGATTTTATTCTTAATTTTTGTCTCTTAGAAAACATTAGTCCAGAAGAAGAGTATAAAATTGCCTGCCTTCTCATGGTGTTTGTGGCAGTTTCTTTGCCAACACTGGCCAGTAATGTGATGTCTCAGTACAGCCCTGCTATAGAAGGTAATAGTGGTTTAAAATTGTTTTGGCGATGAGGGTCTACACAACCCTATTTGCATTTTCTCAGGGCATTGCAACAACATACATTGCTTGGCCAAAGCCATCAACCAGATTGCTGCAGCTTTGTTTACAATTCACAAAGGAAGCATTGAAGACCGTCTTAAAGAATTTCTGGCGGTATGTATAATCAAATAACAAAACTCATCACAAAACTCACTTTATGTGTATGTATACTTTTAAGCTTGCATCCTCCAGTCTACTGAAAATTGGCCAGGAGACAGATAAAACTACAACAAGAAATAGAGAATCTGTTTATTTACTGCTAGATATGGTAAGTCTCATTTTAATTTTTACTAACAATAAACTTGTTTTGATGGATTTTTTGAATTTTACAGATTGTACAAGAATCTCCATTCCTTACAATGGATCTTTTGGAATCTTGTTTTCCTTATGTCTTGCTGAGAAATGCATACCATGCTGTCTACAAACAAAGTGTTACATCTTCTGCATAAAATTACCTACTTAATCAAGATAAGCACGCATTTTTGTTGCCTTGGTTTTACCTGTAGACTGTGGAACTATTTTACCTTAAGACCTGAAAAAGTTTTGTGGATTATAAATTTCTTTCATACGGTTGTATTTTCTGATCATTGGTTTCTTAATATGGTTGTACTACAGTATACTTGGTTGATTTAGGTTGCACATTCACTGAATTCACTGAGATTATTCCTATAATTTTAAAGTATCATTTATTTGAAAAACATACATTATCAACATGTTTTTGATATTTGATAATGAAAAAAATCTTTGCTTGTTTATTTCTGAAAAAGAACTGTATTTAGTGATTATTTTAGATAGTGATATTATAGTATTCATCTGTGTGTAAATTATTTCATATAGGGAAGAGTTCTGATCTGTACCTATGGTTCTTATTGAAAACAACATTGGATGTGCATTTCTGTGATGTTATGAATACATTTCTACTTTATTTTGAAACATTTGCCAAACTAAATACTGTAACACTGTATAACATTTAAAAATGTTAAAGAACTGCTTAGTATTAGAAGCAGATCATTTCCCAAAATTCTAAGAGCAGCAGCATATGTTGTTGCTTGTATAAAGCCTAGCGATAATTTTTAGACTAACTTCCATGGTGCCCTGTTGGCATTAGCACTACCATTGTACCCTGCTGTATAATAAACAATCTTAGACATTTATCAACTGTTGATACAAATGTTAGTCCCTAACCACTTTTTATATATGTTTTAAATTTTTGAAATTCAAGTGTACCTGCCATAACATAAAATAAACACTAGACTGTATCACACTTCGATTGATTTCTTTAAGATCCTTGGATATTCGTTCAATAATAATAAAGTTTTTGTTTAAACTTAGTTTGAAATATAAAAAATAATGGTTTAGGAATGTCTAAGTACAGCATTCGATACCAGGTCAGCTATTATATGATTTGTTTAAATGTTTTAAAAAACATTTTATTGAAAAAAATACCAAAATTAGAAAATAAAATTACACAATACTTCTTAAAAATTAAGAACTTAAAGAAAACTTGTATGCTGTCAACTTGCTCATTTTATCTGTAACCAAATAGAGTTATTTAAAAGAATAGGGAAAAAAAATTGAGTGATCATGGGACTAGTGAGAATGTTGAGAACTGCTGCATTAGTCAGTAATGAATGGGAAAGACATAAAAGGGCCTATTGCTTAATAGTTGGCATGGAGGGCAAAGCAGCTCATTTAGTTTGAAAACTAACCCAATGTTTTGCTCTTTGATTGGCATTGTTGAGGCTGTTTCTCAGCAGCTTTGTATATGAATATCATAAAGAGCTTCTGTTCACAGCTTCTTATGTATACACTGGTAACTTGTGTTAAGATAAAAGAAGGCTGCTGTGAACTCAGTTATAATGTTTTTCTTTCTTCAAACATAGAGAGTAGAATGAAATTGAAGTACTATGAGATTATGCTATTATTTTGTGTATGATTTGTCCAGCCTATATTTAAAGTAGGGAGTAGTTGTCACTATCTGTCGAAAAATTGTACTTGTTCCATAAAGATTTTTTAAAAAGGGAAATTTTAAAATGGCATAGTTCAGACCTGAAATAGTCTGATTTACACAGTGAGCAGTCAAAACTAAGATTTAATGCCGTTTGTTTTGAAATATTAGGATCTTAGAGAGGTAATAACTTTGTTGGCAGTGATCTCTGGAGAGGTAAAGTAGGAATTTGGATATGTACACTTTGGAATCATATGTGAAAGGGCATAAGGATGAAAATAAGGCATTCTCTACCACTGCTAGGCTGAGAAAAAAATCGCTCCTCATAGTCACCTGAAGTTTTTGTCCAAATTTTTTCTCATACAGCAAAGGCGGGGGAGGAGGCGTGGCAAAGGTAACTTGGAGGAAAAAGTTAAAAGTAAATTGACAACTACTATTTTTAATATCTTGTTTGTTTTATTTTCTTCTAAACTTACACAACAACATACTATTTTTGTTGTTTTCTCTACATTAATGTGATCATACCATACATACTGGCCTGTAATCTGCTTATTTCACTCAGTAGTAGAAAAAATGTCTTTAATATTCTTTTTAATACCTTTATAGATACCATAACTAATTTAACAATTTCATGGCCAGGCGTAGTGGCACACGCCTATTTCAGCACTTTGGGAGGCCAAGGCGGATGGATCACTTGAGGTCAGGAGTTCAACACCAGCCTGGCCAACATGGCAAAACCCTGACACTACTAAAAATACAAAAATTACCCAGGTATGATGGTGCACACCTATCATCCTGGCTACATGGGAGGCTGAGGTGGAAGAATTGTTTGAACCCGGAAGGAGGAGGTTGCTGTGAGCTGAGATCACACCACTGCACTCCAGCCTGGATGACAGAATGAGACTGTCTCAAAAAAAAAAAGAAAATACTCATTTGGATAGATTGGATAGATTTTTAGACAATTTCTTTTCATTATTATAAATGTATATCTATATCTTGGTAAAGTTGACCTGTTATTTTTTTAGAATAATTTTTCAGAAGTAAAATTGCTTCCTTTCTGCTGCTTTTTCATTCACTTATTTAAGCAAGTATTTTTAGATGCCTGCATGTAATGGTGAGCAAAAAGGTGACCCTTTTATAGTTGAGCTTGGATTTTAGTGATGGTATACAATAAACAAACCAGCTTCTTGAGACGGAGTTTCACTCTTGTTGCCCAGGAAATGGGCAATGGCCTGATCTCGGCTCACTGTAACCTCCGCCTCCCGGGTTCAAGCAATTCTCCCATCTCAGCCTCCTGAGTAGCTGAGATTACAGGCGCCCGCCACTACGCCCAGTTAATTTTTGGTATTTTTAGTAGAGATGGGGTTTTACCATGTTGGCCAGGCTGGTCTCGAACTCCTGACCTCAGGTGATCCACCCACCTCAGCCTCCCAAAGTGCTGGGATTACAGGCATGAGCCACCACGCCCAGCCATGAGCAAACTTCTGATGGTGACTGGAAAGTATACAGGATAATGTGGGGAGGCAGTGGTGAAACTACTTTAGAAGAAAGTGTTAGAAGAAAGTGTCATCTGTGTAAGAGAAAACATTTGAGCTGGTACGTGAAGGATTAGAAGGAACCACAAGTGGGCTGAGGGGAGGAATAATAAAGGCAAAGACCCAGAAGGCAAGCACAAACTTGGCATGTTTGAGAAGTTAGAAGTGTGTCATCTGTGTCTCTGTCATGAGGAGTGCTCAAGTTCCCTCTAGGAGCCTTATGGGCTATCTAGCTCTTTTTCTCTTCTGATCATGTGCTTGCTTGCTTTCTTCTTTGCTTATATAGCAGAGTTCACAAATTAAATCTAATGTAGGCTGGTTAATAAAGGAAATGAACATGAATTCACTGATAGGCTCTTGCATTAATGTGAAAATGTAAAGTCTGTTGTACACCATCAGGCCTTCTAAATGAAGCCCAAATTCTGTAAGGTAGTGAATTGTAACCTACTGATTAGTACATGATCCATGCCCATTCTGTTATAAGGACTTGCCTTTCTGAGACTTCACCTGTATTATTCCTAAGACTTTTGTGAATAATCCTTAAAGTAGTGACTCCTTACATCTTTCTTTCATTTCTTCTTTGTAGTCACTTGAAATGACAGCATGAACCATCATTTCATTTGAAGGCCTGAGCCTGAATTTTCAAATAGACAAAATGCTCTCTTTCTCCGAAGATTTGCCATGACCTCTGCCTTTGGGAAAAAATATTTGAGATTTTAAAATTTTTATTCTGTAGTACAAAAATTATGTTTTTCGTTAATTGGTCCTGTGGAATTGGAAGGAAATTTAATATTTATTGACTCTACTTTGGTATTATTTTCAGAGTGAGAAGTAACTTTAAGTGTATTAAAATTTCATTCATTTTTGCATGAACCAAACTTTCCCTACACATCGCTGTCCTTGACTGTCCAGAGTAAACATGTCTAACTCTGGAATGTTTCATTTCCAATAAAAGTATTCAGCCTGTCATTTTGGGCCTAAGTAAAATGGGATAAATTAGCAATCTGAAGTTAGGATCCTAGCCACAGAGGGCCATGTCTCATTTCTGGTTTAAGTGCACCCCTCATCCCCAGCCCTTACCTTCTTCTTTCTCTTAAGGATTGAGACAATCCTCTTGGTGCTCTTGGTGCAGGTGCATCTTGGTCACCTCTTACATGAGGGCCACAAACTTGGTAAATGGGTGGCCTGGAGATGGGGTTGTACTAGGTATGTGACCTTGGTGATTGCCTTGTCTCAGTTGTAGTATATGGCTGAGTCACATTCATAGTACACTACATACACATACTGACCAAATGCCAATGGCTAAGGCTTGAAATTATTTCACCAAGACCTAAACTGAAGATTACCATCATAAAATAAGCTTCTAGAATCCATGAATAAGTAGGAAATCATATTTAAAATTTACTGTAATTTTATTAAAGCTCATTTTTTAAATTTAATGCAGTGCAGAGTCATTAATTTCTCAGCAGTATCAGGTGCTAAATTGCTCACTCATTAAACTACTAATTTAAGATAGTTATTTTAAATTATAGAACAGGAAGCAACTTACGAGGTTGCAACCAAATTATATTTATTTTTTCTCCATTAGTAACTGACTAAAAGTGTTTTCTTCAACTCTGGGATTTGAAGATTTTGTGGTCAGTGGTGATATAATTTCACTGAAGCGTGCTCACAGACTAAAACTGTGCACTACTCAGTGATGCGTCCTGAATGTTTTCAGAGACAAACCTAAGATAATGTTGCCCTTGTTTACTTTCATTATTTCTGATTTTTTTTTTATGCATGTGTTTGCTGCATCACACAATTACTTAAGAAGTTGTCCCTAACCTTTGTGCTGTGGTCTGAATGTTTGTGTCCCCCTGGCCACAAAATTCATATGTTGAAATCTGATCATCAGTGTGACAGGATGTGGGGCCTTTGGGAGGTGATTAGGTCATGAGAGTGGAGCCTTCATGAATGGGATTAATGCCCTCGTAAAAGGGGCCCCAGACAGCCGACTTGCCCCAACCACCACGTGAGGACAAAGCAAGAAGCCACTGTTCATGAACCAGAAAGCAGACCCTCCACAAACACCAAATATGCCAGCACACTGATTGGCTTCCCAGCCTCCAGAACTATAAGCAAGAAGTTTTTTTATAGTAACAAATTTATTGTTCACAGTTCTTGCTTATAAACTTTATAAACCAGACTAAGGCATTTCGTTATAGCAGCCCACACGGACTCATATTTTGGTTCTAGAAATGTGACACTGGAATGATGTGGCTCTCAAGATGACAGTGTTGCTTCTGAATGTCTATGTTCATGTCATCTTTAATTGCATGAACACCAGTTTTAGCATCTTCCCTTGAGTAGAAAGAGATTCTCTACAGCAAGTATTACGTAAGAAGTACTGGTGGCCAGGCACAGTGGTTCACGCCTGTAATCCCAACACTTTGAGAGGCGGAGCCAGAGGTATCATTTGAGCCTAGAAGTTCGAGAGCAGCCTGGGCAATATGTCTAAACCCCATCTCTACAAAAAAAATACAAAAATGAAAAAGCCGGGTGTGATTGTGTACACCTGTAGTCCCAGCAACTTGAGAAGCTGAGGTGGCAGGATTGCTTGAGCCCAAGGGGAGGGTTGGCGGCAGTGGGTGGTTCGAGGCTGCAGTGAGCCATGATTATACCAGTGCGCTCCAGCCTAGGTGACAGAGCAAGAGCCGGTCTCGATAATAATTAAGGCCAGACGCGGTGGCTCACTCCTGTGATCCCAGCACTTTGGGAGGCCAAGGTGGATGGATCACCTGAGGTCAAGAGATTGAGACCAACCTGGCCAACATGGTGAAACCCTGTCTCTACTAAAAATACAAAAATTAGCTGGGCTTTGTGGCTCGCGCCTGTAATCCCAGCTACTCAGGAGGCTGAGGCGGGAGAATCGCTTGAACCCAGGAGGCGGAGATTGCAGTGAGCCGAGATCATGCCACTGCACTCCAGCCTGGGCAACAGAACAAGACTCTGTCTCAAAAAAAAAAAAAATTATAATACATTAAAAAAAAAAAGCACTTGCATTCTGAAGGCATATTCACCCTTGAACTGATAGCATTCAATGTATAAAACACATGAGTTTCACTCCAAGTTACATATAGAATGTTTATCTTTATTTGAGAGGAAATATCCAGTTAATAATCAGAATGTCATACTAATTAGGTATGACCATAACTTACGTTAGTCACATGGTCATTGATTGCATGCAGATTCTGGCTGCCAGAAAGCACATTGAAGTAGGTAGTCATTTAACCATTTAACTGTTAGATCTTGCAAAGGTTGAAGCTGAAGCTGAGGAGCAGGTAGTACACAACTTTACAGGTTAATGCTGAATGTCAGTTCATTCTGAATTCTTACCTTCAGCCAAAAGGTACAAGGGTCTTTGCAGTCTGAAGCAAGGCCCAGATGGCAGAACTTGTGATGGCTAGGAGGGGAAAATTTGACCTTAACTGGTAGTTGTGGTTTTATCAAGCCAAAAATGCTGACTAGAATAATAATGAGAGCTAATGTTTATTGAAAGCCCATTGTGTACCAGATACTCTGTTTTCTCTAATTCAAACCTCTAAATATTGCTCTTTTAGTCTTCACAGTAATCCTATATCATGATGACCCCCATTTATTGATATGGAAACTGAAGCTCAGGAAAGACAAAGCAATTTTTACAAACTCACACTACAAGGAAGTAGCAGAGGCCAACATTTAAATCTGGCCCCAGAGTTGTGTTCTTCTCATTAAACTGTGTCTCAGATCTCTCAAATGTGAGTGTGGACTTTTCTAACCAATAGCATTTTTTAATTAATGTTTTAAAAATTTGAATAGCTTTTAGGGTACAGTGGGTTTTTGTTTACATGGATGAATCATACATTGGTGAAGTCTGAGGTTTTAGTGTACCTGTCACCCAGGTAGTATGCATTGTACCCAATGTGTAGTTTTTTATCCCTAGACCCGTTCCCATCCTCCCACTTCTGAGTCTCCAAAGTCCATGATATCACTCTGTATGCCTTTGCATACACATAGCTTAGCTCCCACTTACAAGTGAGAACATACGGTATTTGGTTTTCTGTTCCTGAGTTACTTTGCTTAGAATAATGGCCTCTGGCTCCATCATAGTTGCTGCAAAAAGACATTGTTTCTTTTTTTATGGCTGAACAGTATTCCGTGGTGTGTATATATACCACACTTTCTTTGTCCACTCATTGGTCAGTGGGCACTTAGGTTGGTTCCATATCTTTGCAGTTATGAATTGTGCTGCAATAAATATACACATGCAGATTTTTTTTGATATATTGACTTCCTTTGGGTAGATACCCAGTAGTAGGATTGCTGGATCAAATTCTATCCAGTAGCATTTGAAACTGCTTTACATTAACAATGAGGGACAAAAAAAATAACAATGAGGGCTTACATTATGCTACTCTTGATACTAGACATTTTCATATCCATTACTTCATTTAAACTCCACAACCAAATTACTCAATAGGGATTGTTTTCTTTATTTTTGTAAATGAATGTGGAAACCAGCTCATAAAACTTTAAATTCCTTGCCCCAGTGTCATAAAATTACTGAGTTTGAGTGGCAGTGCTGAGATTAAAACCTAAGGCTCTAGGATTTCCAGCCCATATTTTTTCTACTGTATCATGTTCTTTCCCAAAGCACTAAAAAACATTTCCTGGGTAAATGACTGTGGGCTTGGGGACACTATGCCCACTTTCTGGCCTTCATGGGTCTAAGTTGCTTCTTTGCTTCTTCACTTTTTCTCTCTGATCCTGCTCAGATTAATCTCTAGTAAATCAGATTTCTTTCCTAGGCTGTCTTATCCCACATATATAGTAGATAATATGTCACATATTTGTGAATGTTAAAAATATTTGTTTTAGTTTTAAATCTCAAGCTCACACAGTACTTACTCTCTATGTTAACAAAAATGGTTTTTACTATTTTCTGAAGGTAACGCAGCTGTTGAAGTGAGATCCTACACTGGAACATACAACACTTGGTCTAATATTAAAGTTCGTGCCAAGAGCTCTCTAAATGTGATTGATGGATTAATTCTGCCTTTATGAAAGATGAACTTATTTTCAAGATAATAGCTAATTCTTGAATGGGCAACCTATTATGTATCAATGATTGTAATGATGGAGCATTTTAGTCATTTGTAGCTGGAAGAGCCTTAGAGATTATCTGGTTCAACCTATTCAAGAGTTAGGTAATTTAACCAAATTAACATATGTGGCGATGTGCTCATATAGTGTTCCTTCCACTGTGCTGTGTTGCCGCATATATGCTGATCTTATGTTTATGCAGTAATAGTCTTCATAATGATAAACAGCTACTGGTTCCTGGTAGGATTTTGGACGTGGATATGACTTGAAGTATGATGCCACAGCCTCAAACAAATCTGGGGTTTGAATCCCAGCTCTGTCACTTATGGACAAATTACTTAACTTCTCCAAGTTTGTTTCCCTAAGTGTAGAATGTGGATAATATCTACTTTAAAGGGCTATTGTAAGCATTAAAATAAGATCATGCGTATAAATTGATGAGATGGTGGGGAAGAAGAGGCTACCACAAAGTAGGCATTCAGTGTAAATGGTGGTAGTTTCTCCAGTATTATTAGGCTATTTGGTTTCACTTATAAAATTGCCTTCAAAGAGTTTTTTCATGGCTTTTATGAGTATTATAATATCAGAACTTCCACTCATGCAAATGTAACATTTGTGTGTTAGTCTATTCTATAGCTCTGATCGGAGTCTTTATCTTAAATGGGAAAGATTATTTTCCCTGTCATGTAACTTTAACAGAAAACGATGCTAAAATTAATTTTAAGACTGCTCTATACTATATGTATGTTATACTATATTTTTATATACTATACACAAAAATGTATAAGATGTAAAGCTTGTATTTTCAAATGTTATTGCAGTATCCAGAACAATTGCGACAATTGCTCTTGGAAGCTTCTGTGCTTTTCCACATGCTGTTCCCTGTCTCTGGAATGGAATGTTCTCTTATTCTGGCTGGCAAACTCCTGAACATAATGTAAACAGTAAGCTCAAACATCACTTGCCCTTTCCTTACCATGCCATCCTGTTTCTTCTAAACCTTATAAATGCCTTTATTATAGTACATATTGAATCATAATGTAATTATTATTTATCTCTGACTCCTTTGATTCTGGGACTGCCTTGAGGTCACGGTCTAGGTTTATTTCATCTTTCTGTCTGTTTAGTCAAATTTCCTACCCTGTGTAACTCTCAGAATCTTACTTTAAGTTAGGAAAGGCCAGTGGCTGGACAGATGCTACAGACCTCCATTGGTACAGATGCCCTTAGCTTCATGTTGGGAACAAGTGGTTCTGTTTCTTTTTGTTCCTGTGGAGAAGCATCAGAGATACAGGCAGCTGGGGATTTCTACACCTGTAATAGCAGCAGCTCAGTGATGACACAGAGACATGTTTTTTTTTTTTTTTTTTTTTTGACAGAAGGCGAAGGGGAAGCAAGGTACTTCTTACATGGCAGAGGGAAAAGGAGAGTTGGAGTGGGGGAGGGGGAGAGGGAGGAGCAGGAGCAGGGAGACGGGGAGGGAGAGGAAACTGCCCCGAAGACATGGTTTCTAAGATTTCTCCCAATGAGACAAATCACTTGTCTGGGATGTCAGGGGGAGAAGATGCAGAATCTGAGCCCCTTGTATAAATAGACAAAAGGTGAAAGCATTGGCAATAGATCAAAAAGGCATTCCACGTAGCAAAAAAATTATTTTTAAATCTGAAAATTTAAGTGAAATGCCAAGAGCAAAGAAGAGAGGCCATCAGAAAAATTTCAAAGTGACTACTCAGGTCATTGTCCTGAAATAAATGATCATTTTATTCTGGTGACTCACCCCTAGCTAGAGTCAGTACTTCATAGAAAAGACAGGAGCTGTGAGACACTTAACTGTAATCTTACCCCTTTACAGAAATGCCTCCTATAGTCAAGCTGGTCTGATGATCTCATGTCATCATGCACAAGGATTAGCAAGCCTTGAAATTTTATCCTGTCAGTGTAACTCCTCATCTAGTCTCAAGATTGCACTGGCAGTTCTTTCGCAGCTGATCGTACAGGGAGGACCAATAAGGCTCATAGAACACCCTTGGAGAATGAATGCCTCTGCTGCTGGAGGTCACAGCACCCAGAAAGTGACTAGAGGGAGCAGCTGATACCTGCTCTAGTGAGTTGTGCTATTCCTGTCACATCCTTGCAGAGGTCCAAGGGTTGCTGGCAAGTGAAGGAATATCATGCCTGTAGTTTGAAGGATAGATCACTCAACTCTCAACTATTCTCTCTTCAGCTGTGAACCATACAACGTTTTTGAAAAGCAAAGTCTGAACATTTGCATTCTATACAGAATATTACAGTTGGAAAATAGGTGTGGTGTCTAGAGAAATGCTTCTAAATGCTGCAAGCCACCCTATGTGAAGCCTAGTCTAGAAATCTGCTTTGCTTCATTTATTAACTTCATTGTATCTTTGGAAGTAGAAGTTCTTAAAAGTGTGTACAGAAGATGAGTCCTCAGCATGAGTTTCACTGCCTGTCTGTGTGAGAGGAAGTGACCTTGAGAGCAGCTGTAGCCCTAGGGGGACACCCAGGTAGAGGTGCTCACAACATGCTCTGACACCCGGTATGGCTGCATTCCCAGCTTAAATGATCACATCTGCTCTTGGTTTTTTCACTGTTTACAAAATCTGATTTCTTTAAAGGGAAGGGATGGAAAAGGTAGTCAATGCTCCTCTGAGCACCCAAAGCATCCCTCCACAAGAACAAAGAGGAAAAATCATTACTTGCTCCCAACATTACACAAAGCGCATCTCTACCAATGGAACTCTGCAGTGTCGGTCTAGCCATCAGCCTTTCCCACCTCACAGCATATTTTCTGTGGGGGTAATTTATTAGAGGGGAATTTGTTCCTTTTTACTCTTTTTACTCTTCAAATTAGTAATAGAACCCCTCATGTCATTCTAAGTGACTTAAGTTTTAAAGGGAACCAGAAAAGGAGAGAATATGCTATTGTGGCACTTCTAAAATGCAGAGTGTCCTCAAAGATGGTTATAGTGGGTAATGGGTTTCATATAAATTGCATACTAGAGTATCTCCATTTCCTCTTTTAATTTTTTAATTGGTTTTTTAAAGCTTGATATGCTGAGTTAGTTTTCATTTAAAAACAATGCTTGAGTAGGAAAGTTAAAGAAATAGAAATTGCCTGTTTTAATCTATTCATCCTGGCAGCAGGTATGTATTGTATCTGTCCAGAGTCCAAAACGTCAGCTCCCTCCACTTGCCTTCCCCATTTCACATAAACTATAAAAGTTAGAAATAATATATTATGTCATATCCTAACATCAGTTCAATGAATATAGTTTTTAAAATACCTACTATGTGCTAGATACTGAGGACAGAATGATAAAATACAAAACAAAGCTAACTAAAAACACAGTTTAACTAGTCTTGTCTACGATTACCTGCCCTAACTATAACTTCATTTAAGGGGAGATACTGCTAAAGGGAGTTCCTTCTGTGACTGCACACTCTGATACCAATATGTGACTTCTCCCTGGCTACAACTGATTAAATGAGGGAAGAAAACTGATCCAAGGGGAGTTAGTCCAATAGCTTGTAAATGGTGGGTTCTTATCAGAGTTTTCTCACTAAGTTAGAACCAAGAGGCTGAGGGTTGTGGGGGCTACTTAAGCAGAAAGTTTCATGGAGTATGGACTGTGCACCATTGTGAAGTTTCCTGTATTTCCACAGGCTGTGGGGGCAGAGAGCATCAGAGTGCTGATCAGGAAAAAAGAATGAGGCAGATGCAGACAGAGAAGCAAAGAAGCATGAGAGGATGAGAATTAGGAAGTAGACTCTTTTTTCATTTTAATTAATTTGACTAGATTATATTTCTTGCAATCAAAAGGGCCCTGTGCAGAGAAGGTCCTTATCTTCGTTCATTTTTTGTTGCTATAGCTGAATACCCGAGACTGGGTAATTTATAAAGTAAAGAAATTTATTGCTTACCATTTTAGATGCTGGGAAGTACAAGGTCAAGGGTTCTCATCTAGTGAGGGCCTTCTTGCTAGTGGGGTCTCTGTAGAGTCCTGAGGTAACACAGAGCATCACATGGTGTGGGGGTGGGATTCACCAGAGAGAGCCAAACTGACTTTTATAACAGACTCACTTTTGTGGTAACTAACCCACTCCCTTGATAGCCCATCAATCCATTAATCTAGAAATAAATTCATTCACTCATGAGGGCAGAGCTCTTGTGAACCAATCACCTCCCAGAAGTCCCACCTCTCAACACTGCTGCACTGGGGACCAAATTTCCAACACATGAACTTTTCGGGGACACATTCAAGCCACAACAGTCCTCAATAAATATTTGTTGAATCAATAAATACACAGGACATAGTGTCCTAAATGCTTGGCATGTACATGAACCAGATTTGGTCCTTGATGTCACAGAGCTTATAATATAGTGGAGGAGACAGACTTTACATGTTTGATCTTGACTGTAAAACTAGGGTCACTACTCATCATCTGATGAAGGAGGCAGACAGTAAAACAAATAACAACTATTCAACATGGTAACGTCAAAACTGAACAGAGGCTCAAGTGAAAGTTTCAATGATAGTAACCATGGCCAATGGATAGGTGAATGCATTGGAAAATTAGTATGATGCCATTAGCAAAAACATAAATTGCACTTAACTAAAGTTCATCTGGCTGAATTCTTTCCTTCCTTCCTTCCTTCCTTCCTTCCTTCCTTCCTTTCTTCCTCTATCTTTCTTTGGTTTTGAGATCTGTCTATAGTATTGTGCTAGTGCACATATTTTAATTTGGTGCAAGGCATGCTTAACAGAGTAAGTGAAAAGCTATAAAGGTTAGAGCGTGTATTAGTTTCAATGACGAAGGAGTAATAAATCATTTTGTCAGGTTGCACTCTAACATTCAAATTCCATTTTTATTATGGCTAACTAGCCAAGCATTTATAATTCTGAACTCCACAGAATGGGGAAAAAGTGTATTAACTTATAATAGATCATTGAGCTTGTTAAATGTACCTTTCCTAATTCGTACTTTTTCCCTTTTGCTGAGAAAAATGCCTTTCTGAATATATAATTTTTACAGGTCATTGGAAAGGAGTACTGCACAACAGGATTATTATAATGTGCTAAAAGATGGCACTTGTATCTCATTGCCACATAGAGAGCTCATGTGAAAACTCTTTGATCTTTGCTGGCTTTTTAGCTGAAAAGATTTGGAAATCTTTTTGGCACTGGCAAAAACAGAACTGTGGTAACTGTTTATAGTTGGTTGATTTTTAGCAATGGGTAAGAATGTCTTTGTTGAATCCAGTTTATTAATACGTAATGGGCAACATGTTGCCTTAAAGGCAAAAGCATATTTTTCTCATATCAAAAAGCTCCCTAAATTTTTGCCAATATCCAAAGATATTTTAAGATGGTCTTCATTTTCTTTTTCAGTCTGTCCTATGCTGAGAAAAAAAAATTACAACCTCTGAACTTCAGCAGTTTTTTAGGTAAAAGGAATTTTTCATGATGTGATTGATATAACTACTCAGCTGGACATAAGCTTTCAAGGGCTAAGTCCATTTGCCGATTTGTTTGCATTTCCTACTCCAACTAAAATAATTCAAAGACATGAAGTGTCTATTGTGGAAAATGCATGAATAATGCAAAAGTCATTCTCAAGTGACCTATCAGAAAGGCCTACCAGAAATGCAGTTACTGCTTTCTAATAAAATCATGAAAAACTTTTTTAAAAAGTATAACCATCTTGAATTTGTTGAGGCAATTATAAGAGAGTATATAAGGGCAAGTTTCTCCAAAAGCGGTTCTGTTTGTTTTGTTTTTTTTTAATAATTCCCATCAACAGCAATCTGTTTTCTCATTGTAGTAGTATAGGTGTTAACATAAAAGCTCAAACAGCTTGGGAGAAAAAAAAGGATATAGCAAACCTAACTGATAACTTTGCTAGTTTCAAATCATTATGATGGCCATTCATAGATGACTGAAATATTTAACATTTGAAGTAACAGAATTTTGACTTATGTTTTCATGGTTTAAGAGTTTATATTTCAAATTTTTTCACATAGTCTGTTTATAACAGTATATAAAACATGTATTAACTATATAAGTTAATAAAGTCATGAACTGATGGCCATTTTTTGGTCTTATTCATATAGTATAGGCTGTTTTGTGAATTAATCCCCTTCCCATGTGTTTGAATTCCCCACTATGTAAGGCTTAGTGGTGTTAGCATGATCCAAGGGTGGGATTTTCAGCCCTCTGACATCAAAAGGTGAAGCAGAGGACACAAAAACCCTCACTGCATCTTCCCTAGACTGGCCAGAACCACTCCATGGTCAGTGGACTCCCTTAATAGGAAGGAATGCTGGTCAGTTGTCAAAGAGCAAAAAGGGAGGGGTAGTCATGAGGTTGGTTGTAATCAGAGGTGCAACAGGTCTTTCCAAAGGGCTGGTTTCTGTTTAACTCTTAGGAAAGAACACCTAATGGTAGTTAGTGAGGAGGGGGTATAATGAGATGTGCCCAACCTCCCATCCCATCATGGCCGGGAACTCAGTTTTTAAGGTTTCCCTGAAGTCCTCTTGGCCAGGAGAGGGTCTGTTTAGTCAAATGTGGGGGGGGAGCTTAGGATTTTATTTTTATTTCCAAGTTATAATGTTGGACCATCAGAGCATGAATACAGGTTGAGTCTTTAATCTGTAAATACTTAGCAATCACCTTCTTCTCAGTAACTTTCTCTGAAGGTTGCTGATAAGCCAGTGTTCTTGATGTTTGCCCACTTACCCCTCAAGATGAGGAGTGAAGAAATTAGATTGCATTGCCAGGAATTTCCTAGAAGAAAAGGTTTTGAGGATGCATGACCTATGAGGGTGCTGAGGACCCCTTTCCACCAAACATGGACTAACTTCTGGGTTGCTCTTTCACATCTATTGTCTTGTTCGACGTACACAGAAGTGCAGAGCACAGCCGCAGCCCTCACAGCATCATCTATCTAGGTTCTGAATCCTGAATGGTCTGAGGCTCTCCTAGAGCTGAGATTCTCCTTTGCAGTTCCAGTGGAGAAAAGCACTTTCTTTGCCGAGGCAGTGTAACTTCCTTGTTCCCAAGGCTCCAACTGTTGTGGGCACATATGAGTATACATTAACATCCATGCCCAATTTATAATCACTGTTTTCCCCACATGTGTACTCAGACCTCCAAGCTTCTGAAAAATATTTCCTCTCATCTCTCAAAGAATTTTAGTACATTTGCCTGGATGCAGAAACACAAATCATGCTGGCTTTCCTACTCAATCAAAAACTGTAGCTTGAGTGGGGTGGCAAGGGTTGTCCCACAGCAGGTTTACTTGGACTCCAAAATGATGTAGAGTTTAGTGAGGCAGCTCCTTGAGTTTGAACTTAGAGCCCTTTTGGCTACCAGGGCACCTGCAGTCCTCCAAGATAGTAGAGTCTGAACCAGTTAAAGAGCCAGCTACCACAGCTTTGCAGAAACCACTGTTTCTCCTTAACTCTAGGGCTCAGCGGTTGAACTCCTTAGAATAAAACTTTCTGTCTGCGACCCTATCATTTTCTTTTGTATTTTGGCCTTCACTGAATTCCCACCCCATCCATTCCAACAGACTTGGTTATACGTGTCTGAACACCAAATGTGACAGAATTTGTGGCCTTGGATCAGGAGGCTATTTGGCCCTTATCTAAATCGGTGGCTGAGAATGGATTCCAGGGAAGTGTTTTTCTTAGGAGTACCCAAGAAGCTCAGCTCAGGTTGGGCTCCCTGTTCTATTCTGAGAACTACAAATCAAATTCAAAATGGAGCACAGAAAATTCTCATTTCTAGTTGACTTATTTGTATTTTGGTGTCCTGTGCCCTAAATATCTTCTCAAGGAAACCTTGGCTTTAAAAGTGATTGTTTACTTAAACAAATAAAACAACAACATACAAGAAAAGGCAGTAAATCCGAGCGTCCATCAACAAATGAATCAAAAAACAAATGAGATATATATGTACGGTGGCATATTATTCAGCCTTAAAAAGGAAAGAAATTTTGACACATGAGACAATATGAATGAACCTTGAAGACATTAATTATGCTGAGTGAAATAAGCCAGCCACAAAAGAACAGATATTGTATAATTCCTCTTATATTAGGTACCTAAAATAGTCAAATTGATAGAAAGTAGAATGTTGGTTGGCAGGGGCTGGCAAGGAGAGGGAAATGAAGAGAAGGTGTATGAAGGGAACAGAGTTTCAGTTGGGGAAGACGAAAAAGTTCTGACAGTGGATGATGGTGGTTGTTGCACAGCAACATGAATGTACTTAATGCCACAGAACTGTATGCTTAAAAATGGTTGAAACGGTAAATTTGATATAATGTGTATTGAACCTATTTCCAGATCAAAACAGAGAGATCTACATTCCTTTTGGTGGTGTCAAAATAAACCATTATCTTGAAATAGCCTAAATGTGTTATGTGTCCTATTGAACAGTCC